ATGAGCACTTTGATCACTTGGTTCAGGTGATGACTTGCAGGTCTCTCCACCCTATTTGTCCCTTTGTCATTAGTTAGCATTTTGTGGGGAGATAATTTGAGGCTGTTCCTCTCCCTTCTTTCATTTGCTAGTTGTAGCATCCATTGATGATCTTCACCTGAATCAGTTATTAATATGATGGTTGCGAAATGTTGATTTTTTTTCTAACTTTGTAATTCCTTTTGTATTTAGTTGACTTTGTACTATAAGGAAGAGCTTTCCTTATCTTCCACTTATTTATTTATATAAGTATGGCCTCAGAAATTCCTGTTTTATGCAATGAGCTATGATCTTTTGCTGTCACTTAGTTTGATGCTGTAATTATCTAAGATTTGGCTAGTGGGAGCCCCTTCATCCTGGCTCTTTTATCTTTTGTGACCTGTCTCCATCATTTTTTTGGAGCACTTTCTTACTTTCTGGCACAATAAACTGTTCCAGGTGCACCTTGTGCTTTCCTTGCCCCAGGGCTGGGATCAGCCATTTCTCCAAGGAGCCCTTGGAGAAATGGTTCATTTTAGTAGTGAATGGTATTTAGAAACACGATCTAGGCACTAAGCGTGCTCATTGCTACAGAGTTGTCCTTGCTTTTAGGGCCTCTCAGTAGACAGAGCTAAGAAGTGTATGCGTGTATGTGTGTGTATGTATGCATACACATAGACATTAATTACACATATGCAAACGTGATTGAGATCTCTTTCTGCACCTCTTGGTGATAAAAACCATATGTTTAGACTCAGTGTGTCCAATTCCAATACAGTACCACAGGGTGCATTTTAGTCTTTCCTCTTCCGTATTTGTAATTCCCTTCTCTGACAGTGAAAAACCTGGCTCCTTTTATCCTCCGTATCTTTACTTATTCACTCAATCCTAGAATATGCAGAAAGTAATTTGAGAATGCTAACCCACACCACGGTGATAAATGAACCTCCACCCCCAAGTTTAAACTGTTCAAATCAGCAGTTAGTGGTCAGCTTCTGTTCAGCTCAGTGCCTTGTCAGTTAGTCATCCAAACAAAACAGATGAAGTAATGCTCTGCAGTTCCCCAGGGGCATGTTTAAGAAAAGAGCTGCCAGACTCCATCAACAGCTTACTTTCTGGTGATGTCGGAGCACAAAATTGAAAAATCAGGAGTCGCCAGAGAAGAAAGGGAGATTAATTTCATACAGTTTATAAAAAGGACACCTGTTGTGGGAAAAACAGTTTGTCATCTTCATCTCAATGTACAAATTGCCAAAGAGAAGAAATAAAAAGGAAAGTGTTGAGCCAGTGAGAATGGGTGTGTAGAGGAGGATGGGTCGAGCGGACCTTTCTCAGGGATCCAGTACATTCTACAAGGAGGAGAAGAAGCTGAGTTCATGTGTTGGAGTAAGCTGTGAGTCATGACTTGAAAGACTGTTGCTTACTGCCCTTCATTGACTAAATATTTCTTCCCAGAAACCACCTGCAGTAAATTCAAAGCAGCTATGTTTCTGCCTCAGTGCGGGATTTCTGGGAACTGAGTTTATGTGCAGTCAGTCCCAGAAATCATGGAACGGTGGGTGAGATCTTAGGATTTCATTTGCTGTTCTGTATTTTTCTTTTCTCTCTCTCTTTCTCTCTCTCTCCCCCTCCCCGCCTCCCTCCCTGTGTCTCCCTCTCTCTCCCTGTCTCCCTCTCTCTCCCTGTCTCCCTCTCTCTCCCTGTCTCCCTCTCTCTCCCTGTCTCCCTCTCTCTCCCTGTCTCCCTCTCTCTCCCTGTCTCCCTCTCTCTCCCTGTCTCTCTCTCTCTCCCTGTCTCTCTCTCTCTCTCCCTGTCTCTCTCTTTCTCTCTTTCTTTCGAGACAGGGTCTTGTTCTTGCCCAGGCTGGAGTGCAGTAGTATGATCTCGGCTCACTGCAGCCTCCATCTTCTGGGCTCAAGTGATCCTGCCTCAGTCTCCTAAGTAGCTGAGACTTTGAGCATGTGCCACGACACCCAGCTAATTTTTGTATCTTTTTTTGTAGAGATGGGGTTTCGCCATGTTGCCCAGGCTGGTCTTGAACTCCTGGGCTCAAGCGATCCACCTGCCTCAGTCTCCCAAAGGCTTGAGATTATACACAGGAGCCACTGCACCCAGCCTGTTCTGTGTTTTTCTACATTAAATGATGACACGGATATTACGTCGCTGACTTGGGGAGACAGTCTCAGTTTCATATATTATGTTCTGTACTGCCCATAAACATCCTCATGCTTGTTAGATTGTGTTCTGGAAAATTTGGCCTCTGTATTTCTAGCAACCCTTTCTATGATGACACATTTTAGCAAGAAAAAAAATCATAATTTGCTTATTAATATTTTAATGGAGAAGGGCTTTTGATATTAGAAAACTGGGAATAGGCCGGGCGCTGTGGCTCACACCTGTAATCCCAGCACTTTAGGAGCCCGAAGCATGCGGATCACGAGGTCAAGAGATCGAGACCATCCTGGCCAACGTGGTGAAACCCTGTCTCTACTAAAAATATGAAAATTAGCTGAGCGTGGTGGTGCACGCCTGTAGTCCCAGCTACTGGAGAGGCTGAGGCAGAAGAAGCGCTTGAACCCGGGAGGCAGAGGGTGCAGTGAACTGAGATCACGCCACTGCACTACAGCCTGGCGGCAGAGTGAGACTCCGCCTCAAAAAAAAAAAAAATCTGGGAGTAAAAAGTCATGACTAGGGGTAGTGAGAATGACTGCTAATAGGTCAAACATTCTGAGGAAAGTTTTTGAGCTAATGGAGATGTTTTGGAATTAGATAGTGATGAGGCTGGAAACGGTGATTTCTGCCTGTAATCCCAGCATTTTGGGAGGCCAAGGTGGGAGAATCTCTTGAGCCCAGCAGTTTGAGACCAGCCTGGGCAACATAGTGAGATTCAGTATCTACCAAAAATTTAAAATTCGCTGGGCTTGGTGGCGTGCACCTGTAGTCCCAGCTGTTCAAGAGGCTGAGGTGGGAGGATTGCTTGAGCCTAGGAGTTTGAGGCTGTAGTGAGCCATGATTGTGCTACTGCACTCTAGCCTGGGCAACAGAGCGATGACACGCTGTCTCTTAAATAAATAAATAAAAATAAAGAACAAAAAGTCATGGCTAAATGTGTGATACATTTCAGATTTTGAAATAGCTTCAGTTATTGAGTGTTTACTATGTATAAGCCACTTAATTTTCCTACCCCTTACAAAGTAGGCAGTGATAACATTATACCTGAGGAAATGGAACTCAGAGAGGTTTTTTAACTTGCCCCAGCTCAGGTGGCTATAGGGACAAGGTTACCACGCGCACAGTGGGTTCTGCCGGGGGTGGAATCCGCCTGTGCTGGTGTCTCCTACTCTGACGTGCGTCTCTTATGGAGGAATTTGACTCAGTTTTTTCTACTCCCACTCCCCCTCTCCCTTTTTTTGGTGTTAGAAAAAGTGAAATCACCTCTATTTGAAGGAGGGGATTGTGGATAAGATTTGACCAGGTTTCAGTTGTGATTTGATGGCATATTTGGAAATTTTGTGGAAAAACCTGGGTTAACTTTTCAGGAAATCGCAGTCAAAAAAAAAAAAAAAGAGAGAGAGACTTTGCTTCCCTGTAGATTGTTTCAGTCCTGGTGGTGTCTTTTGAGATAGTGAAGAGCATAGCTGAAAAAGTGGAAACTGATGATGCTTTAGCTTTTATTGTTTTTTAAACATTCTGGGAAAGTTGAAGGGAGAGGCAACTTTCTGCTATGCTTCTCCTGAAAGTGATATTAACATTAAAAATCGGTGTCATTGTTTTTCTGCTAGTGTGAGCTTTATATTTTTTTTCTTTTTTTTTTTTTGAGATGGAGTCTTGCTCTGTTGCCAGGCTGGAGTGCAGTGGCACGACCTCGGCTCACTGCAACCTCCATCTCCTGAGCGATACTCCTGCCTCAGCCTCCCGAATAGCTGGGATTACAGGCATGCGCCACCACACCCAGCTCATTTATTTTTGCATTTTTAGTAGAGACAGGGTTTTACCATGTTTGCCAGGATGGTCTCCATCTCTTGACTTCCTGATCTGCCCGCCTCGGCCTCCCAAAGTGCTGGGATTACAGGCGTGAGCCACCGCGTCCGGCCGAGCTTTATATTCTTGAATATTGGAGTCACCTCTGCTCACCAGCATATAGACCGAGACATAGAGTATGTTGTTAGACTCTAAAACAGAAACGGCATTAATTTGCATAAAATCGCATATGCTCTGTTGCAATAATTTTCATTGTGCCTGTTTTAGAATTGAGTTGACACTTCATACAGAGTATTCCAACTCAATTAAAAAAGAGACATCGCAGAAGAATTTGTGTGGCTTTGAAATTTATTTTGGGCACAGTCCCTGAAAGAAATGAGCCTCTAAGGACTTTTGTTCTTTGTGGTGTTTTGAAACCTTCTCGCCAGTTATATACATTAAGAACACGTAGAGCAGGTTGGGGTTGGTCTGCTGGGTAGAATGCCTGCAAAGGGACCAGAGGTCTGTCAGAACAAGAGTCTCTTAGTGCAGTGCCTCCCGCCGGGGGGTGACCTTTTCATGATGTTTGGACTGTCATCTTTGTTTCCCAGTTTCAAATGCCTAGCTCAGAATTATTTAGTGCTTGAAGTGGTTTTCATCTTCAAAGGACGTTATGGACATTATTTAATATACATGACACTGTGTAATGAATGAGCTGTTTATCCCTTGAGTAACGTCAACATGCCAGGTGCCATACAGCTGGAGAAGACAAAAATAATACTCTGTCCAGTGGGAGCTGATAGTCTAAAGAGGCAAGATGATTAGGCAGATTCTCTCTTTTGGCCTCTTTTAAAAATGTGCTGGGGAATAATGTAGAAATTAAAATTATAAAAGATGATCAACTAGCTCAAGTCTACCTAATTGAAATTGCCCTCAAGGTGGAAATGAAATTTGAGATGCTCTTAAAAAGACATCATGTGTTAGCTCCCATTTATCACACATTTACTGGTACACGCCTATTTTACTTGTGTTACAGGTGAGGAATTTGGTGAAGACCAGTGCAGAATTATTCTCAGATCTCCTTCCCGACTCGTCCCTTTCTCCCACTGAAGCTCCTCTTTTTGTTTGCATGGTCTAGGATGGCACTTTGTAACCAAGGCCACATGTGATGCCCAAACATACATTTATTATTTTTTTTGAGATGGAGTCTTGCTCTGTCGCCCAGGCTGGAGTGCAGCGGTGTGATTTTGACTCACTCTATCTTCTGCCTCCTGGGTTCAAGCGATTCTCCTGCCTTAGTCTCCTTGTAACTGGGATTACAGGCATGCGCCACCACACCCGGCTAATTTTTGTATTTTTGTAGAGATGGGGTTTCACCATGTTGGCCAGGCTGGTCTTGAACTCCTGACCTCCAGTGATACACCTTGGCCTCCCAAAGTGCTGGGATTACAGGTGTGAGCTACCATGCCTGGCTCAAACACACATTTCTTAGTTGCAGATCAGTCTGTCCTTTGTAGCTGGGCAGACCTCCTGGGAAACTTGGACTTCTTGCCCCTGTTGGCCTGTGTGTCTTGTGCTCTTGTACCTGTACCTCTTTGTGTTTGCTGTTCCCTCTTCTTCCTGGTTTCCCTTCCTAACTCAGCTCAAACATCCTTTCCTTTGGAAAACTGCACTTGACCATCCTGTCCCAGCCTCTTGAGGCCCATTGGTGTTGGCATGACACTTTGTGAGAACTGGATTCTGGACTGGTTCCTTTGGGTTATAATTGTTCCTTCACTCGTGAGTTTGAGTTGCTGGGACCTCTGACCCCAGCGCCGGCCCAGAGCAGTCCCCAGGTAGAAGTGCAGTAGATGGTTGTTGTGATTTATGCCTGTGGTTCCTTAACTCAGATTTTAGCATAATTACCTGGAAAGTTTTCTTTAAAAATACAGAATCCCTAGAGATTCTGATTTAGTGGTTCTAGATTAGGCCCCTAGAAATGTATTTTGAAAAAACTCTACTTGTAGTTTGTTTTGAGACAGCGTCTCACCCTGTCACCCAGGCTAGAGTTCAGTGGTGTGATTATGGCTTACTGCAGCCTTCACCTTGTGGGCTCAGGCGATCCACCCACCTTAGCCTCCTGAGTAGCTGGGATTGCAGGTGCATACCACTATGCCTGGCTAGTTTTTTGTAGAAATGGGGTCTTGCCATGGAGGCCAGGCAGGTCTCAACCTCCTGGACTCCAGCCATCTGCCTGTCTTGGCCTCCTGAAGTGCTGGGATTCCAGGTGTGAACCGCCATGCCTGGTCTCTACTGGGAATTTAGACGCACAGCTAGGGTTAGGAACCACCGAGTTATGCCAAGGCACAGTATTAGTTGTGGGTTATGGAATCACGGCCAATTTGGAGTAAGGTGTAAGTGCAGTTTGCAGAATCATTCCATTCACATATCTGGAGAGAGTGGAGAAAATGAATGCAGTCCCTTTATGATGAGGATGTGCTCCATGAAGGAGAAGATCCTGGCTCGTGGAGGAGCTTCCTGCTCTGTGAACATACTGAAGGCACAATTGGCCCTTCAAACTCTCATTTGAAGTCACTGTGTTGCCATAGAGATATTGTGTAGTGTTGAAGGAGATTAGAGAAATCATGTCGTAAATTATCAGAACAGATGGCTTGTAATTTAACACTCTTCTAGCCCATATTCTTTGTACTGACCTTGAGAACATTGAAGGTATCAGTTTTTACTTTGTTCTTTTACCTATAAAAATGGCAGAGTTCATATTGAGTGAGATCTAAAATGGGTATTAGATATGCCACATACACAGTGTGGTATGTGAAAGCATTTTAGGAGTGGCTTCCTTAACTTTGCTTGTATATTTTCCCCTCAGTTCCCTGGATATATAGAATAATGAGCCTGTCTTCCTTATTATTTTGATAGCACTGGTCAGGGATCATTTTTATATCCTGGCTTGATGATAATCGTATTCCTTTGCAAGTGCAGTTCTGTTTGCAAGTATTATATGATCATGTAGATTCAGGCAGCATAATCACTTCCAAGGTGTTTTTATATGTCATCAACCACATAAAGGGTATTTTCTTTTTTTTTCTTCTCTTTTGAGACAGTGTCTCTCTCTCTTGCCCAGGCTGGCATGCAGTGGCACGATCTTGGCTCACTGCAGCCTCCACCTCCCAGGTTCAAGTGATTCTCCTGCCTCAGCCTCCTGAGTAGCTGGGAGTACAGGTGTGTACCACCATGCCTGGCTAATTTTTATTTTTTGTTTGTTTGTTTTTTTGTTTTTTAAATTTTACTTTAAGTTCTGGGATACATGTGCAGAACGTGCAGGTTTGTTACATAGGTATACACATGCCGTGGTGGTTTGTTACACCTATCAACTCATCGTCTAGGTTTTAAGCCCTGCATGCATTAGGTATTAGTCCTTATGCCCTCCCTCCCTTTGCCCCCCATCCCTGGACAGGCCCTGGTCCGGTGTGTGATGTTCCCCTCCCTGTGCCCATATCTTCTCATTGTTCAACTCTTACTTATAAGTGAGAACATGTGGTGTTTGGTTTTCTGTTCCTGTGTTAGTTTGCCAAGAATGATGGCTTCCCACTTCATCCATGTCCCTGAAAAGGAAATGAACTCATTCTTTTTTATGGCTGCATAGTATTCTATGGTGTAAATTTTGTATTTTTAGTAGAGACGGGGTTTCACCATGTTGGCCAGGCTGGTCTCGAACCACCTGCCTCAGCTTCTTAAAGTGCTGGGATTATAGGTGTGAGCCACCAGGCCTGGCCAACTAAAGGGTATTTTCTAAAAGGAGACTTCTTTGAAATTTTTTCTGTCTCTCTATTCTAGCCTGGGTCTGATGTGTAAGTCTTAAAAGATTGTATCCTTCATTAAGGACAACTATTGCCTCTTGCAGGGAGCTGCATCCTGATTGGGATTCTGGCACATTCACACATGCACATTGTTGTAGATGACCAGAGTAGATATGTACCTAAAACATTTCAAATTAACAAAATCATAATCCTGTGAGTGTAATTTAAAAATCTAATAAAGCTTACCTTATTTTTAAAGTACTTGTAGTTAGACATATATTAACACAACTATTTCATATGGTTTTATTCTCACATGCTTGAAGTATTCAGGAATCTTAAATAGGCTCTTCATACATTTTCATGAGCCTCATTTCTTATGTGTCATACAGTAGGAAATTAAGTAAGTTTTCCGATCTCCAGATAATTCCTGAGTTGCTCTTGTGTGAATGTGTGTTTTAACTGAATCCAGACATTCATAGTAGTGAGCACTTTCTTTGACTCCTTTTTTACTAGCCTACACTGCTTATACTAATGGGGGTTTCTGATGCCACTCAGCAGTGGGACAGAGAGGTCAGTTGTGAGCCTGACCCTGTTGGATATAGCAATTTTTACCTCAGGATGACACATTCACGTGACTTAAATTCTTTGACACTTCTGTGTCAATGCTAGAAAATTTTTTATAAAAGTGCTAGGTAATTATATCAGAAAGCATCTGAAAAACAGTCTTATCAGAAGGGCTTAGAGCCATTACAGGAGTGAGGGAAATAGTGTGGAAATAAGCTATAATTTCCTTGATGAGCATGTCATACTACAAGACAAGGTTGGCTCAACCTCCTGGTAACTGTCCTGCCCCAGAATGGGCTAGCTCCAGCTTAAATAAATTGGAATCAGATTACCTGGGTATTGAATTGCATGGCTTCAGGAGAGGGTGTTTGGTTCTGTAAAGCCACATGTCATGGTAGTGAGGTGAGACTGATGGTAGTATTTGTTCAAGAATCCGATTTTCATTGAGGGCACAAAGGCTCTGTTGTGCCACGCTCAGGATCTTGTTTTCCTGAGATTGCTTCAGGCAGATTTAAACAATGGCCTCTCAACGTACTGGATTTAAAGAGTAAGTAGTTCTCCATGATCTTATTTCTCATTAGTAGGGAAATGTAAACTTTTACCTTTGGTCAAAATTTTGCTCCTGTCACCTGACCCCCTGATGTCATTATGATTGTCTTTTCCTTGCAGTATTGCCTTGTCAGTTACTCTTGCCAGAGGGATTTCATCATTGGAGTATCTGCATGTCTAAGTCCAATTCAGCTCTTTACATATAGGCCCCATGCCCTAAGTGTTGCTGTCATTTTGCCTGTTTAGTTACTTTACAAACACTAATGGCACGTAAGGCTCCTGGGAACCCTGGGTCTGGAACAGGCACAGGCCACAGAACAGATGGCCCTTGCCAGGTGGTCCTTGGGTGCACAGTGGCTGTGGAGCTGCTGTCTCTCAACAAAGGAAGGAAGGGCACTCTCAGGGAAATCAAATGGATCAAAGCCGTCCCCTTACCCGTGTTGCCCCTTTAAGCCTTCCCAGTAGCTCTACTTTTATTTTTATTTTATTTCAACTTTTATTTTAGATACAGGGGATATACGAGCAGATTTGTTATGTGAGAATATTGCTTGATGCTAAGGTTTGGAATATGGATCCCGTCACCCAGGTAGTGAGCATAGTACCTGATGCGTAGTTTTTAAACCGACACCCTCACCCTCTGGTAGTCCACAGTGTCTAGTGTTCCTGTATTTACGTCCATGCATCCTTAATGTTAGCTCCCACTTATAAGCGAGAACATGCAGTATTTGGTTTTCTGTTCCTGTGTTAATTAAGATTATGGCCTCCAGTTCCATCCGTGTTCCTGCAAAAGACATGATTTCATTCTTTTTTAATCAATGCGTAGTATTCCATGGTGTATATGTACCACCTTTTCTTTATCCAGTCTACCATTGGCGGGCACGTGGGTTGACTTCATGTCTTTGCTGTTGTGAATAGTGCAGCTGTATTTTTATTTTATTCTTCCTGTTGACCCTCTGTCTGTCTTTCTGAGGCTCTGTGTCTCTGTGGACCCTTCAAAGGGACTTTCCTTTGTTTAGGAGAGTGACTCATCCTGAGGTCATTCTCAACCTTTCCTTGGGAAGGGATGTAGCCCTTCGCAGACAGAGCTGCATTTGCCCAGAAGTAAGCATTTTCACAAAGGCCCCTGGATCCCAGGTGCCCTCCTGCACAGTGAACTCTACCGGTGGTGTCATTCTTAGCCTTGTGGGTCTGGGTTTCCCAGCCTCCAGAGGTAGGAACGCCAACCATCCTGGGATGGTAGGTGGCCGCTAGGCCCAGATGGACTGCATCCAGACCTGCTGAGTGAATGAATGCCTTTCTTCTGTAAATGGACTCCTTATCATTCTGTTTTAGCTCCTCTTTTTCTCATTTCTTCCTTTCTCCTGCATTTCTCTTGTTTCTCATTCTTCTTTGACCACTTAAGAGTGACGGTGTCACTCATGGCCATTGCCCATTGCTAAACTGTGCTGGAGGCAGTTAGAGATGAGTCTGATTTGTGGGGCAGGAATTTAGGGGGATGCTCCCGGTGGAGAGTCTGTTGGATTCTGCATTAGCACCTCACTACAGACTTCACCTGGGGGTAAGCCGTGCCTGGGGGGCACCCCCTTCTTTTCTGCCCCAAGGCCCTGGGTCTGAGCCTGTCTTCTTCTGCATGTCCCCTTCCTGTCTCTCAGTCGTCCCGTCACTTAGTGGGGTCTCTTGACACTTAATTCTCTTACTGCTTGATCCCAATCCCCTTTAAGCACAGTTTTGTCTGATTTAAAATTTGCATTTTATGGTGATCTTAATAGATTTGGCTTAGCAAATAAGTGTGATGCTTCTTAATTTCGGGGTAATTTAATCCCTTTTTCTAAATTGTGGTATATTATTCCTTAAAAATTGTTTTGGCTCAGTTGCCCTGGTGTCATGTGATTTCTTCTTGACGTTTTCTTTTCCGAGCTGCAGTTCATGTTGAGGTTAACTCCTACTCATCCCTCTGCCCCGAGTGCTCAGCACATAGTCAGTGCTTAGTAAGTGTTCACCAAAAGCAAGAACAAGCGCTTGCTGCATCCCCAAGTCCAGTGGCCAGTTTCCCTGTCTCAGGAGGCTGGTGGGACGTGGTAACTATTGAGCCAGCAAAACTGGGCCAGAGGCTGGGCCATTTTATGGTGTAATGTCCTCTCCAGTAGAAATTCATGAGAGGGGAAAAAGGAGAAAGGGAGACGGTAGATTCTTACGGATGAGGTGTGCGTGTCTGTGGAATATGGGCATAGGCAGCAGTGGAGAAGGGAGGTCTCAGCAAAAGCAGCTACCCCTGTTTGTTGGGCTGTGTTCACTTGGCAAGTTGCTGTGGATCTAACTGCTGTTCACTGTTAATAATTAGTCCTCAAGCGCCCATTCTTGGGCTTATGTCTTCTGCACAATTCCTCAGTCTCTAGATTGACCAGGCTCCCCGTGGACCCTAATTAATATTTTCTGACCGATCACTGGGTTTGATCAGTCAATGGAGGGTGAAGAAGCATCCATTATCAGGTTTCCTTTGAGATTTAAGATCTAGTTGCCTCTGGTGTTTCTATTATGTGTTAATGAGTTGATTTCTGTTTCCTAATGATTAGGCTGTGGAACAGTAACTCTGGGGGGAAGATGGCATTGGTAAGATTTGCTAAGTTCTTGGGTATATTTTTACAGGAGTATGTTCCATGAGCCCGTTAAGAATGTTCCAGGTCTTGCCCTGTCTCCCCATTTCCATACTTCACTTCCATTTTTAGGACTTCTCCCCAGCGTCAAAACTTTATTTACACGAACCTGAAAGCAGGCTGCAGGGCTGTTTGAAATCACACACGTCAATATGAGGCCAACCCAGTTTTTCATAAATAGGTCAGATTGTTTCTATAAAGCAGGATTCCAAAAACAGTCTTGTTAAAGAAAAAGTATTTTAAGAAAAGATACCCATTGTTTAAATCTTAACCCTATTGCCTAGGGCTTGGGATAATACTAGTACTAGAAAATGCTGATTTCTGGGGCCTGCCTTGGAAGAACTGAGACTTGCCCCAGACATCATGAAGAGAAAGCTTGCAGGCCACATGTACTAAGATCCGGGGATAGGTGTGAGTCAGAGGCTGGGCAAGGGCCTCTAAGGAGCTCTTGGTGCCCTTGAAGAGGAGCATGGTTCTGGGTGGATGCACCATGAAGGGCTGTTACTGGCAGCATTCACTAGTCCCCCTGACCCACCACCAGTGGAACAAGTACCCTTGCTTTACCTAAATACTGAACATTCATTTCTTACTTAGTAGAGATTGACTTAAATCTCTTTTTTTTAAATTGTGCTTTTTAATCTATATATCAGAATCATCTGATAATTGTGTGATACTGAGGAGGTATTTAAGCCATAGCAAATCAGGAAGGGAAGAAGCTAAGATGGGGTTTACAAGATAGTTCTTCACATGTGTCTGAAATTAGTACTCTTAAGAATGTTACTAATTTCTGGCAGGATCCCTGGAAAAGTTTCTAGAACAATTGGAAGAGAAGCCAGAATAGCTGTGAAAAATGGCGGTGTTCACAGGTGTAAATACTCACAGCCTCACACTCAAGTGTGTCATCCTGAAATCAGTGAAATGCTCTCACTGATTTCATGGACCTTATCATCCGTGAGAACTGGATATGCCACGTGTTTAATTCATGACTGAGTTTTATGTGCTGTTCACACAGCCTAATGCAAGACATTCACTTGAAGAAGTTTACCCTGAAATCCCCCAAATAGGGAGGTCCCACGTAGGTGAACTAAATAGGCTCTCTACAAGTACATTACTCATATTTTTAAAATAGGAGATTCCCAAGTGGATCTGGCTATTGGCCAACAGAATGAGACTTACACAGCCTGATATAAATCGGTTCATTTCTCCTTGTACTGTAGTTGATTTTCAGGAGGATTGATGTGCAATTTATTGTTTGTCTGCAGCAGAATGACTTGTATGGCTCTGGGTGCTGTTTTCTAGTGCTGTGTTTGTGGTGCATGTCTTCTTCCTGTTTCTTCTGATTCTGAGTTCCGCCCTTTTTAGCTAGCATTCAGTTGGTCTGGCTTTATTTGACTTCTTTGACTTGGTGAGTGCCATGGTTTGTGAGTTATACTATCATTTGTGGTTTAAACATTTCAGTTTTTGTTACTATATGTCCATCTATGTGGCCATCTTCTCATTTTAATTACCAATACATGTTTCAGCTTGCTTTTTGGAAAAAGTGTTGAGATGCAAATGTGTCTTTGGAAGTGTCACTGAGAAACCCAAGGTCTATCTGGCATTCCGCTCCTGGCGGCAGACCGTAGTCTTTGTCCACGGGTTGGGAAGAGAGCTGTGAAACAGGGAGGCCTTGCCGACTGTCCTACCTGCAATCTGGACTTTGCACATGGAGCCTCTACTTAGGGGATTAGTTTTTTGACTACTGCTGTTTGATTTTTGCTTTTTAATTGGGTTATTTGAGGTGAATGCATGGTTTAGGTTTCTCGTTCTTTGTGTTGGACAGAATTAAAGGGAAATTTGAGACATCCTGGTCTACTTATGTTCAACTCCGTTATATTCTTTTTTAATGGGCAATAAAACTGCCTTTTTTTTTTTTTTTTACTTTTCTCTTTTTTAGATGGAAGGTTCCCCATTTTTATTTTTACATCACGTTCTTCCTCATACAGTTTTCTTCAACAGTACCAAGAGTCGTATTTTTAAGAAAGTGTCTCTAAATTTTCTTTGCTTTTGTAGGACTATGTCATTTCTGATGATCATTAATTGGTATGCCTAACTCTCCCCTTTGACCCAGGTATTACTAATATTGACTGAAAGATGGAAAATTTCAAAGATGGAAAATTTGGATTACTGCTGTGTCTTTACCATTGAGTCCCAGGAAATAACTTGCCCAGTTTCATAAATTCTTAGACGTTGGTTTCTCTTGTGATTGTCAAGTCTTTGGTGTTCTTTACTTTATTCACCTGGACCACTTGAGTTGTTATTCATCGAACACACACGTGTGTGTGACATGAAGTATAACTTGTTCACCCTTACTTTGTGCAGTGGTGGTAATAAAATTGTTTTAAACCTCTTAATTATGGTTTTTCATGTTGGATTCACTGTGAGTTCTTAAAAAAAAGGATCACCCACTGATGGATTCAAATCTACCTTTGGAAAATTAAAGTGATAAGCACTTAATGGCATTTTGGGATTAGCTTGAGAATATCTGTAAGTTGATTGTACTTGAAACATGCAGTTGTGTTGTGACCATCTGTAGAGTGATGTGGTAATTAGGCAAAGCATTTTAGAAAGGCTTTATTACTAAAAACAAGTGGTAGCTAGTTTTCATAGGCAAAGGAGACAGTCTTTTAGAAAAGTGGTGTTCCAGGTGATTTAATGGAAAGCCAATGAAATTGGGGAGAGGGAGAGGGAGAGGGAAAAGGTGAAAGAAGTTCTGAAGTCAGGCTGCTTGGCAGGCACCGAGGGAATTGACTGATGGAGCTCATCTGTAATCCTGGGATGCGTTTTCTGTGTTTTATCCAAACCAGCGATTTTTGTTATAACATGTTTGGAAAGCCTTTTTTTCTTTTTTGGTAAGTTTCCTACTAGACATATAAAAAAGACTTATAAAGTTCTTTGTGAGAGCTTTATAATATAGATAATATCTAGCTTTTTTCTTTCGTAATTAAAAAATTCAATGGAGAGATTATAGTAGTTTGTATATACTGTAGTTAGAAAGGTTTGGTTTTGTTTAAAATTGTTGTACATTTGCTTTTGGTAATCTTTAGTTGCTTGAACCCTCCACCCTTCAGTTTAACTTTTATTTAAAACAATCTTTGATTCTTATTCATGCATTGAACATTGGCTGAGAACCTGCTATGTGCTAAACAGTCACTAAAAGTGAAGCTTCTCTCTCTTTTTTTTTTTTTTTTTTGGAGAAGTCTTGCTTTGTCGCCTAGCCTGGAGTGCAGTGGTGCAATCTTGGCTCACTGCAACGTCCACCTCCTGGGTTCAGGTGATTCTCCTGCCTCAGCCTCCCGAGTAGCTGGGATTACAGGCGTGCTCCACCATGCCTGGCTAATTTTTGTACTTTAGTCGAGACGGGGTTTCACCATGTTGGCCAGCGTGGTCTGGAACTCCTGACTTCAGTGATCCTCTCGCCTTCGCTTCCCAAAGTGCTGGGATTACAGGAGTGAACCTCTGTGCCTGGCTCGAGATGTAATATATTCTCTTGAAAGATAATATTACATCTAGGGAACTATCTTTATCACTTTATTTAACTATTTACATTGAAAATACTAGAATAAAATATAAGTACATATTTGTTTTTAACTTAATATACAATTTCAGTGTTAGATGAAATGAAGATGGAATATTAACAATGTATAAGTAATGAAAAATTACTGAAACTTGACTCTGTTTTAGCATTCCAAATCTTAAATTATATTCCTTGCCCTAAAATAAAATATCATGAAGATATTTTGGGTGAACAGTTGGAAATTGTTACAATTCTAGAGTATTAAAGATACCAAGAACATTCAGAGGATCCAGCCGAACCTGACTTGCCCAAGAAAATAAGTAAATCATTTAGTTTGTCACTTCAGTTTGCATGACCACAAAGAACTGTACACGCAATGAGTTATTACATTGTTATAGAAGAAACAAAATATTTTATAATAGTTTGCCAAAAATATCATGCCATTATGAGAAAAACCTGTTGACTAAGTCGGCCTTTGGTCACAGTAAATAATCACTGCTTTTGACCAAAACTGCAGGAATGTAAATCTACGTTTTTCAGTGTTTGAAAGACTTTAAAATTGCACCATATAAGGTAATGCTGGCTAACTAAACTTTATAACATTTGAATGTAGACCATAAGCTGATGAGCCGGAGGTCAAAATTAGATAGCTGTAAATTATTTGGGCTAATGAAGGATAAAGGTAGAGTTTAGCCAAACACTGTTCTTATGTAGTCTTATCACCGGTGGAGGTACAGATGGATATCACCCACAGAGGTGTGGGTAGGTTGCTTCAGAATTAATTTTTTAAGAAACTGTTAAGTAATAGAGTATCTGAAACTGGACTGTGTTTAAGGACTACTTAGTTGCTGTTGCTGGGTATTATTCAGTCTTAAGCTTCTTCCTGGTTATAAAATTAAAAAGCAAGAAAGAGACGGCAGGAAGGAGCGGGGTGGGGGGATGGTCGGTGGTTAGTAGATATGTGGACCTAGAGTAGCCTTTTCAGCCAGTTTGGGTTGTGAAATACTGCTGAGTGCTTATGTGGCCAAGTTCTGTAGTTATAGAAGATTATGTATACACACTCTTTTCCATTTTGCAAAAGTGAGCAAAGATATCCTTGTATGCAAGGTGTCATAATCCCATTCCTCTTATGTTTTGAAAAGAATTACATACACCTGCAGATAAGTTGAGTAGTGCATTGAGCATCTGAATACCCTTCCCTTCAATTCACTGTTAACTTTTTGCCAATCTGTTCTCTCTCTTTCTATCTTTTATATTCATTAGGACACTAATAAGCACTGCAGCATTACTAAGCTGTGAGTTACTTTTGCTTGAAGTCAGTGTCAGTTAGGTTTTAGAAAGATTGTGCATATTTTTGTTTTAATTTGTCTTGAGGGCAGATTTTGGGCTTAAAAATACCTCTGTAACTGAATAGCCAAGCAGTACTTGCCCCTGAGAAGCAGGAAGTGCAGCAGATTTAGTAGAAATGCTTGAACAAATCTAGCGTCTTGGTTGAAATTGACTAAAGTTCCAAAATAACTAAACAGTGTCACAGAGAGTAGTGACAGGCAGACTCATCTCAGAAGCAGTGGCTCCTGTCTTCTGAGTGACAGTCACTTTCAAGTGGCAGTCAGAGTGTTGACCAGGCACACAGAATAAAGCCCCTTCTGTTGAAGAACTGGCTTAATGGAGTGGGACAGGTTAACAACAGTTGATTAAACCAAAACACAACTCTAACCAGGCAGAAACACATTTGGTCACAATAACAGGGGGGATGATATCAAACCGGAGTGTTGTGGCTATGCAGTGAAGTGCGGAATTAGAGGTGGAGCCTTCGTGGCATCACTGAGGTGGAAGGCTTTTTCAAGACCATTGGATTCAGTTAAACAAATGAGTTGTAGAATGGGGATAAGCTGAGGGATAAGTAATCCCATCCTTTACGGAACATATTTTTTGGAGGTGGAACTGGATACAGCAAATTACAGCATACAGAATAACATAGGTGCTATCTTGAGGCAGGTGTCATATCCTTGAGCCTGCTGAGGGATCAGAGTGGACTCTGGAAGAGCTGGCCTTTGAGTGGGGCTGTGAAAGATCAGCGGTGGAGCGAATAGTCACTCAAGCCTGCAACTTAGGGTATAGGGAGGAATGGGGTGGCCCACCCACCAGCCCCTCTGATGGCTTCTAAACATTTGCAAGCAGCAAAATCTTTTCCAAAAATGCTTGTTTCAGGGGAAGTTGATCACTAGGCATGGGTAATATGAGAAATGTGACGGTTGGGGTGGTCAGACCTCTTCCTCTAGGAGGTCCAGGAGTATAAGTTACTGAACAGCCATCTCAGATGCTCACATTGTATGTTCCTTTTTTTTTTTTTTTTTTTTTTTTTGGCGGGAGGGAGGATTTATTTTTTTGAGACAGAAACACAGGCTGGAGTGCAGTGGCGAGATCTAGGCTAATTACAACCTTCACCTCCCAGGTTCAAGCAATTCTCCTGCCTCAGCCTCCCGAGTAGCTGGGACTGCAGGCATGCACCACCATGTCCGGCTAAGTTTTTCTATTTTCAGTAGAGACGGGCTTTCACCATGTTGGTCAGGCTCGTCTCCAACTCCTGACCTCAGGTGATCCGCCCGCCTCAGCTTCCCAAAGTGCTGGGATTACAGGTGTGAGTCACCGCGCCTGGCCTGGTAATGTTCTTAAGTGTTCTGTGAGCCGCTAATAAAAATCACCTTGTCTTCATTTACAGAAGCAATAAGCCCACTGTTTTTTGTTTTGTTTTTTGTTTTTCCTAGGAGGCTACAGGCAATCAGGAATAATTAGATAAGGATTGGGGGCACCGTTCATTTCAGTAAGAGCAGAATCGAAGAGCTCTACGCTTAGGACAGATTAAGAGACTGACTTCACCCACTTAGGCTGATAATGTAATTTTGGTTTTCTATGTTTGCTTATTGCTAATTAAAAGCAGTAACAGTGATAGAAGAGCACAGAGGTTTGCTTTGTTTTCCACATGTAAATTAGAAGCGTCTGTCTCTGTGACTGTTACTCTCCTGTAGTAGTTTGTATAAATGTAGAGCCACATGCTGTCTGTATGTCTTGGCTGTTCTCTTGAAATACCCAGTAGTGCTGCCCAAATGGCCAGCAGTGAGCACCAGCGGCTGCAAGTCCATTTATGCAAGGCTGTTGTAGGAAAGTAAGACAGAGAAATATGTCTGCTGACATGTGAGGTCACTAAAGTATAGATTCTTTGTGTACTGTTTAGAGAGATCCACTTGATAGAGCTGCTGATTTATGGAGAAATGAGCGCTAGTTGCCTTCCACCCGTGTGGCTGTAACCTTCTGTTGCTGTGGTTGTTAACAGTCCCCATGTTGAGCAGGAGCATGCAGAGTTTGCCCTACGCTTTCAGAGCCTCACTTAGTTAAGGCACTTTTGGTTGCTGGAGCAAAAAAGGAAATTTATTTTCAGAATAAAGAATCCTCTGAGCTAACCCGAGGGAAGGTGGTATAACCCCACCTCACCCCAAGAGGAACTGCTGCGAGTGGGAACAGGCAAGCCCCAGCAAAGCTGCTCCAAGTTTGTTTCTGTTTCCTGTTTCTCCCTAGGGGTCGGCTTTATGCCCGCCTGCCTCTCTATCTACCCAGTCAACTTCCTCTCACCTTCCTAGTTCAAGACAGGATTGATGAGCAACCCTGAAAAGTTTCACATTTCTGATGGTCACGTGATGGGTCAGGCCATCTGGTCAGCAGTCGTCAGGGTCGTATACAACACACACAAGGCTGCGGGCCTGAACCCTTGCCCCAAGAAGATTCTGCCACAGAGTTTATGGCCCCAGTTAAGAAGATGTTCTTTGATCACTTTTTGTGACATTCCCTCCATAGGTAGAGGTCAGATCGCCAAATAAATAATAGTATCTAGAGTCAGGGATTTTAGTCTACAGTCGAGACCTATGAATTTTGGTAGGAAATAAATGAATTATATCTTTATTTTCGTGGATCTCAATAAAATTCAGTATTTCTTTCAATTGTGAATGTAGTTCTAGCAGTATCTGTGACTTTTCACCTGTGGATACTGCAGATATTTTTAATCGACATTAATTATTACAGATCTCTCAAAATGTTGTTCATGCTCATCACTTCAAAACTGTAGAAGTTACTAGAATGACTGCTATTTTCATTTAATGTGTGGTAAAGATGCACATATTACTTTAAAATCTTTTGATGATCATTACTATTTTTTTTAGATATAATTGGTTTTCTGGTTAAGTTTCTCTATGCACTTAAAAACAGTGTTCTGAGAAGAGCTTCATAAGTTTCACCAGATTGCCACTAGTTAGAAATATACTACTCCCCCAAAATTGCTGGTTGGAATTGAGATTACAGTTTTCTCTTTATGGCTGTCAGGATTTAAATTTTTCTTTTTTTCTTAAAGTTTTGGGATACATGTGCAGAATGTGCAGGTTTGTTACATAGCACATATACATGTGCAGGATTCAAATGCTTTCTAAAAGGCGTTTTCTAATTCCTTTCCAGTTTTTTCCACTCCTTACTTAGAACTTCTTTGTCCCTTTCAACAATTCCTACTTCCTTTAATGTTTTAATATCTAGTAATAGATTCCATTTTTTGTTTGCTTTTTGCTGCGTAAATTATACATTCTTTGGAGCTAAAGATTCTAGATTATTATAGTATTGAAAGTTAGAGATATGTCTAGATACAAAACTAGATCTGGGAACATAACCCCAGATGGGGAAGCACCATATATTTTGCAAGCTTGTGTTTCTCAATGTTAGAAATGATGAGACTCAGAATAAAGCTTACTTATATCTACCTGGGCATTTTAAATAAAACTAGTTTTATTTAAAACTAGTCACATTGAAAATTACACAAATATTTGGGAAACTCCCCTGTACAATAATGTAGCCTATTTCTAACATAGAATACTATACATGCATTTAGTGAGAGCTCCGCAAAATCTGTGCGAGTCATGAAAATAGACGGGATACCTAGACTGCTAATGTCCTGGGTTGGGGAGATACACCTTATGAAAGAAAAGTTCACAAAGTGTCATGTTACAGTAAAAGTATTTCCTTTGCATCAATACTGATTTGTGAAGAATATCTGAAGGTTAATGCATTTGAGAATACCAAATATCAACCATAATTCTTATTTAAAAATACATTGTATGCTAATTCCTTAGAAAAGCCAGGCAGGGTGGCATATGTCTGTAATTCCAGCACTTTGGGAAGCTGAGGTGGGACGATCACTTGAGTCGAGGAGGAGTTCAAGGCCAGCCTGGGCAACAAAGTGAGACCCACCCTGTCTCTGTTAAAAACAAATTCAGTTCATTCTTTCTTTAAAGACAGAGTCAGGCTGGGCTTGGTGGCTCACACCTGTAATCCCAGCACTTTGGGAAGCTGAGGCGGGCGGATCACGAGGTCAGGAGATCGAGATCATCCTGGCTAACACGGTGAAACCCCGTCTCTACTAAAAATAAAAAAATTAGCCGGACATGGTGGCGGGCGCCTGTAGTCCCAGCTACTCAGGAGGCCGAGGCAGGAGAATGGCGTGAACCCGGGAGGCGGAGCTTACAGTGAGCCGAGATCGCGCCACCGCACCCCAGCCTGGGTGACACAGCGAGACTCTGTCTCAAAAAAAAAACAACAGAGTCTTGCTCTGTTGCCTAGGCTGGAGGCACAGTCACTGCTCACTGCAGCCTCGATTTTCTGGGCTCAGGCAGTCCTCCTACCTCAGCCTCCCGAGTACCTGGGATTGCAGCCGTGTGCCACCACACCTGACTAATTTTTGTATTTTTTTGTAGCGGTGGAGTTTCACCAACCAAGTTGCCTTGGCCGGTCTTGAACTCCTACCCACTTGGCCTCCCAAAGTGCTGGGATTAGAGGCGGGAGCCACCATGCCCAGCCTCAGTTCATTCTTTTAAAGATGATTTTAAAATTTAGAAACATGAACTTTTCAAAAGTAACATTTTTTGCTTACTGTTAAGTAAATGGAAAGAGCCAAAACATTTAATTTTTCTTAAGTCACAGGCACTTGAAAATCTGGTTTTAACTTTTCTTTATGGCCATTAAATATTTTATGCACATATTACAGGGTTGATAATATTATAATAGATTCATTTTAGAAATGAAACACTTGACCATTACATTTAGTTTTTATAAGAATATTCTTAGGTAAGCACAAACAACCTGTTTTCAAACACTGTGTGTCCAGCTTTACATACTGTAATTGGGTTCCATGGACTCTGCCCTGAGGTTTGAGCGCCCAGGGCACTCATGGGTTGACAGTGGTGAGCATACAGTTATGCCCCAGGAGGGCAGGTGATTTATTCTGGAATTCACTTGAGTGTTGAAAACAGATTATTATTTATGTTATATACGTGAGAAAACTCTTACAAGCCACCACTTTTAAGTTTTGCTTTTAGTGGCTTATATTTCACAAGTTTAAAGGGCACTTTTAAATTTTTTTTGGTAATCACCGGGATATGAGCAGATGTTATGAAAATCTTCTTATGGGGATTTTCAAACATAGAGGTCTTTTTAGTGACATGCACTTCTGGCACTTGTGTGAATTTCATGATAATTCTTGGTATCTGACTGCTCTGAAACGCACCATCCTAGGTTTGTACCATCCTTGCTGGAGCTCCTGTTCTGGAACCTGGGTGTCTTCAAGGATAGCCCAGGATTCTTGTACTTTTAAGCCTGCTACCTGTGGTTTATGATCAGATAGGAAATTTAAGAACAACAACAACAAAAAAAGCTAACAGGGTAGAGAGAGAATATTGCCGGGCTGACTGGCTTCCATCCCTCGCTGGGTCCCAGAGCCCAGGACCCCTTGGAGAGGAAGAACCACTCCTCCTGTCTCCTGCCCAGAGGTCTCCCACTTCTCATCAGTCCCTGGGCTTGGGTGCCTAGGAGTTTCCCTTCTGCCTGTCTTGAGGGCTGAGTATATGGACTGCAGGAAGGAGGGGCTGCTTTGCATCTTCATGCTAATGCAAGACTTTCTCTGGAATTTTCACAGGCCCATTATTAAACAGAAAAGCAAAATCGGTCCTCACCATACCGTGGCTTGGCTCTGTTTCTAATGCACTGCAAGTATTTTATCAACATTGTCTACTTTTTTGTTTTACTTGATTATTTTATATTTATTCACCATTTAATTTAATATTACAGATACTGTTTGTCATGTGTTTGGCTTTTGTGTTTGCTTTTAACAAATACTCTTGTATTCATGGTTTTCCTTGTTTGTGGAGTAATTCATTTTGCCACTTCTTTTAACCATTCTTCCCTAAAAATAGTCTGCTAGGGCAGAGATTCCATTCGGCCTTTATTACTTTGGATTTGCCAAACAAGCAGCAGAAACAGAGTTGTACGTGTGGTCCTACACCACAAGGATTTTTAAGAGAGGTCATTTGTAGGTGATGGTTGTTGACACAGGAATGCTGTCAATTAAAAAAGGGGAGAAAATGAATAATATTCAAATTTACTGGCATAGAGATGTTTGCACAGATTCCATGTGAGAGACGTAGGCTGTTAATCTTGTGTTCTGGCCGCATGTTAGGAACCCTCTTATGGTGTGGATAAAAAGCCTTGTGCCTGCCTGGTATTAGAAAGGTGACAGGTGTTGCTGTCAAATATTGATGCTTTGATATCTTCACATTTCTTGATAAGCTGACCGCGTAATTGTCTAAACAGAGATGGTGTTGAGAGTGAAAGAGGGTGTTACCAATAATTATTCTAGAACAGTAGGGGTAAACTGAGACTGTGTCTGTCAAGCTAGGATGTGTGATGACTCGACCTACTGACTGACCATAGTTTCATAATTCAGTATGTAGAGGGTGAGAGTCATGTGAAGATATTTATGACTCCCACTGGTCATTTTTTGTGGCTCACCCCTAACTTGGATAAAATGATGTTTGACTCAGTCCAGGATACATAAAGGCATGGACAGTTGGCCAAGGAGAGTGGTCACAGGGGTGCTGCTGAGTCAGCACCTCCTGTCAGTGGTGGTCTGTTTGAAAACAGACCTACAGCACATTTGAAGAAGCCTCCTCCCCATAGCCTGGAGTGGCTGAATCGCTCATTTTGTGTGTGAGCTAAGTGTGACTTGAGCCATGAATCAGGATTTGTCAGCCCCCAGGACCTGGCTTGCGTCCTACCCTTCTTTACCAAGAGCTCAGAAGGGGGTCTTTGTACTCCCCCCACCCCCGCAGAAGCCGGGACTGGAGGGTGGTGAGAAAGCCTTTGTCACCGCCTTCCCATTTGGAGTGAGGGAAGAGTTTTGGTCATAGTCCCCTGCTGCTCCCGGCCAGCACGTCGGTGTCCCGTCCTGCCACCCACCCCGCTTTGGCCCCACCCCCCACCTTTGTGGGTCTGGTGTCTCAGAATGGAGAGAGAAATCCTGTTTAGCAGTTAGGTACCCTGTGACTTCTTTACCATGTGCTAGACTCAAACATACGGTGAAGTTAGAGGAATTGTTTTGTATTTGTTCTTAATTACTCTGTAATACTACATTACAATTTTAAAACCATTTTAAAATAAAAATGTATTCTTTTCACTTGTTCTGCCCTCAGAATTCTTCAGTAATATAAATATTTAAATAAATCAACAAAGCTTTTTTTTTTTTTTCTTAAAATCTGGATTTTTTTTAGGGTCTCACTCTGTTGCCCAATTTGGAGCAGTGGCACAATCACGGCTCACTGCAGCCTTGAGCTCCGCTGAAGTGATCCTCCTGCCTCAGCCAGGCATGCATCACGAAGCCCAGCTCAGTTTTTGATTTTTTTTTTTTCTTTTGGTAGCAGTGCAGTTTCACTGTTTTGCCCAGGCTGATCTCGAACTCCTGGGCTCAAGCCATCCTCCCAGCGTGCTGGAATTATAGGCATGAGCCACCACACCCAGCCTCAATCTGGAATTTTACACATATTTTAAGTTCATTTGATTTTTGAACATGTATTGGCTAAATTAATGATTAACTGTCTGGGCATGGTGGCTCAGGTGTGTAATCCCGGCACTCTGGGAGGCTGAGGTGGGTGGATCACCTGAGGTTGGGAGTTTGAGACCAGCCTGGCCAACATGACCAGTAGAAACCTCGTCTCTACTAAAAAAATACAAAATCATTAGCTGGGCGTGGTGGCACGCGCCTATAATCCCAGCCACTCGGGAGGCTGAGGCTGGAGAATCGCTTGAACCCAGGAGGCGGAGGTTGCAGTGAGCTGAGATCGCACCACTGCACTCCAGCTTGGGTGACAGAGCAGGACTCCTGCTCAAAAAAAAAAAAAAAAAAAAAAAAAAAAGATTAACTGTAATATAGATGTGGTAAAGCCTATGCGTTATATTCCCTAGTTTTCTGGCACAACCTCTTAAAGTTACCTGGATCAAAAGCTGGTTACATGCTGATATTTTCAGTCTGTGGCCTGAATTTCCAAACCGATCATTAGATGTTGCCTGGAGCTTCCTATTCTCATTGGATTAAAAAAGATTATTTTGAAGGTAATGGGACAAAAGAAGATAACTGACTTTACAACTTTTTATAAAACTATGCTGAGACTTAGTATTGTTTGAAATGAAAGCTGTTAGTATTCTTAAATAAATAAGGATTGTTTGCCTTCTAAAGAATATAACCTAAATTGTTCCTTTGTAAGAATCACATTTTTAACTTAAATAAAAAAGGCAGACCATGTTGTTAGAAGTGTCTGATCTTTGCATATGAAAATATAGGCCAGACACAATGGCTCATGCCTGTCATCCCAGCAAGTTGAGAGGCCGAGGTGGGAAGATCGCTTGAGGCCAGGAATTTGAGACTAGTCTGGGCAACATAGCAAGATCCTATCTCTACAAAAAAATAAAAAGCTGGGTGTGGTGGCACGCAGTTGCAGTCCTAGCTACTCAGGAGGCTGAGGCAGGAGGATCTCTTGAGCCCAGGAGTTTGAAGCTGCAATGAGCTCTGATTTCATCACTGTACTTCAGCCTGGGTGACAGAGTGAGTGGTCCCATGTCCCCCCAGTGCCCCCACAAAAAAAAAAAAGAAATATAGGTAGGTAGGCAGTTTTAATTTTCTTTTGAAATTTATGATTTGAGTTGGCTTATTTTCTGTATATACTAAAATATTTAATTTTGTCTAGGGAAATCCTTCAGAAAAAAGTTAAGGTATAAAGAACATGCAAGAAAATTGTGTTCATAAACATTCACATTTAGAATTTTCCTTGTTTCCATTATATGGATTATAAAAAAATAACAATGGAATACTACAATGTATTTTTTTTTGTTTCATTCTTCTATTAGCTGTATTTCTTAGGCTCTTACCTTTTTGTAGGACATACAGCTAACACTGCAGACTTAAAAAAAAAAGACATCTTATTTAAGGGATATAGAATTTCTACAAATACCGTATTATTCTTGGATGCCTTAAAGTGTATTAGAGAACCATGAAAAGGAAATGTCCTTTCAGATACTGGCCTGCTTGAAATTTTGTTAGTACTTCTCTGAAGTTTTTGGTGTTTGTTGAAACTAAAATTGTTGTGGGCTGCTTCACCCGAGCCCAGACAAATCTGTAGAACTAGTTATCTGTCACCGTCATCTGTTGTTTCCTGCCTGGGGGGTCCCTGGCACTGTCTGTTAGAACTTCACAGCCATTCTGTGGCCTGCCCAATCTCAGAATCTGTGATGGCCTTTGTGCCAGATTGCAGATGGTCGTGGGCAGGCCTGTGAGTGGATGTGGAGCGTTTCTGGGGGGCGTAGTCTGTGAGATGGCACGTGGGACCACTCACACAGGACCTGTGTCTACGGTTGCCCCCAGGCAGCTGCACTGCAGAAATCCTTTGAGGGCCATTTCAGTGTCCTGAAAACGCTGGCTGCCCCCTGCTTGACTTAGAGACCAATGTCAGGGGTCTGTAAAGGTGGATTAGAGGATTGAGGCCAAGTTCAGAGTCTTGAATGGATGGCAGGAGAAAGAAGAGAAAGTCTGAAGACCACATGGTGGCCACGCCCCTCCCGGCCTGGGCTCTTTTGCATCCCCACTTGCCCTCACTATTCCTTTTCTGGTAGTTTCTACACTCCGGGCTGATGTGGGTCTGAAATTCTAGGTCTGACCTCATAGAACTCTCCAGAATATTCAGTCCTCTGTTTTTAATCTCCTTCTCCCCATCCCCATCCTCCCTGACTTGTATTTAAGAAATTAATATTTTGAATATGAACACCACTTCCCACATATCATTGAATTTCATGTTATTACTTTTGGTTCTTCCTGTTCAAATCTTTGAAGGGCATTTTTTTTTTTTCTTTTCATCCAACACAGTAATGACGTCTCTGAGCTGTGTGGCCTGAAGATTTGATAAACGAGACTTCTCTGTGTTATTCCTCAGGAGCAGGCTCCTCTGGGAAGTGGGAAGGACCCCGGCTCTGCTGTGAGGCTCAGGGAGAGAGAGTGCACGTCCTCCTATTTGGTAGAACCGCCTATTACTCCTTGTTGGTTCCCTCTTAGCTGAGAAAGCATCTTGGTTCCCTGGATCTTAATGTTAGTCTTTGGCTCACTCTTTAGAGATGCTTCTACCTTGGGACAAATTTATATCTGATAGAAATTGTTGTCAGAGTGTAGGTGGAATAGCAAAGTTTTAGAAATGATTGCCTTATCAAATACAATGCAAGTTTCTTCTTGTCCATAGACATAGCTAAAAATCTTGTGGTAATACATACATGATTCAATGACAGTATCAATTCTATGCCTTAATTTTGTTGATAATTAAAGTGTTAAAAATTAGTGAGAAATTTACATGTAGGAGCTTGGTCTGTAAGAAAATGCCATTAATTATTACACTTGCTGTACTTTTTCTCTGATTAAATCTCATGATTTGCTTTTCTTTCTAAGACATTATCTGTTGGAACATTCACTAGCCTTTAAGAATTCCCTTAATTTCTCCTGACAGGTGAAGTGCTCCCTAGGTATGAATTTGGAGTTCTGATGATTTTTAAAAATCCTTCCCTGATTTTCCAGAGATTTCCTAAGGAAAATTGGACCAAATACAGTGGAGACCCCCCCCCCTCCACTTTGCCGTGCACTTTGTTCTAGAGCAAGGGTGGCAGCTACAGGCATTTGCGTGCCCCTGCCTGCAGGCCTGGCTGTAGCGCATCATCCTTTGTGCTCCCTTTCCTCTGAGCTGGGCCAGGGCCCCATCCTTTTCCGCAGGCCTCTGGGCAGCACCAGGTAGACAACAGTGCATCTCTAGGATGGGGCCAGCTGCTCCATGAGCTGGGGAGGTGGGGTCTTCGTTAGGGTTCAGAAGGATGCCTGTTCCTTCTGGCCTCCTGGGGCTAACTCCTTATCACAGCTAGGTTTGTTCCCGGTGGCCTGGACTTTTACAGAAGCTACAACCTTAGTGAGGCTTTCCCTTGCTCCCCTCCGTTGAAAGTCTCTGAACTGCAGTTCTGTGGGACGTATGTTGTGCCCTTGGGAGTCATTTTTTTGTGACTTCTCTCCATCAGCAAGATTGTGATGTAAGCAGGGGCTTTTCTCTCCCCTTCCTTTAATAGTAAGTATGCAGTAAACATATGTATGTTTACATAATGAAAAAATATGTCCTTGGAGACTTGTTGCTTTAAAAGATGCTTAAAAGGGATCAGTTTGTTAAAGTACTCTTTCAGAATAATTATTGCATCCCCTAAAAATGTAAACAAATAAAGTATTACTTTCTTTGACTAAAATTGAAAACAATAAACTCCTCCCTTCCCCCCCAAGAAAAGCCCTAAAGAAACTCTGAGTAATTAAAAAGAGAAAAAAACAGAAAAGAATTTAACATTGCTATTTAACCATCAGAGTCTCATTTTTTTCCCCCTCCATAATGGGTTTGGTTTCAGACTTGGATCAAAAACTGGAACAAAACTTTCTGTGCTGTTTCTGCCCCTCCCGTTTGCTGAGGAGGGAAGGCATGCGGCCGCAGTTACAGCATGCTGGCTGCTCCTCACTGCCCATTTGGGATATCTAGAGGTTGTTTGTTGGTGTTCTGGGATCCTGAGGGACACTGCCAACTGTTAACCTTTGGCAGATAGTGACTGTTTTACTTCGATTTTATTTTCGTGGTAACCGTTTTTTAAAAAAGATTAATAAATTACCCAAGAGGACATGGCAGAAGGTAAGGATGTGTCCCAGACTTTAAAAAATACACAGTAATTTTATTTTCTCCTTCTGTATTTCAGGGTTTCGAAAAAACGATGAAATGAAAGCTATGGATGTTTTACCAATTTTGAAGGAAAAAGTTGCATACCTTTCAGGTAAAGTTTAACTTTCAACTCTGCTCTATCCAGTCTAAGTGTATTCCTAATGTTTGTTTTTTAGGTGGGAGAGATAAACGTGGAGGTCCCATTTTAACGTTTCCGGCCCGCAGCAATCATGACAGAATACGACAGGAGGATCTCAGGAGACTCATTTCCTATCTAGCCTGTATTCCCAGGTAAGTTCTGTGTGGCTTGTGCTTGTCACTGACCCGTCTTCAGCCATGTTTTCTTTCTCTGCAGCGAGGAGGTCTGCAAGCGTGGCTTCACGGTGATCGTGGACATGCGTGGGTCCAAGTGGGACTCCATCAAGCCCCTTCTGAAGATCCTGCAGGAGTCCTTCCCCTGCTGCATCCATGTGGCCCTGATCATCAAGCCAGACAACTTCTGGCAGAAACAGAGGACTAATTTTGGCAGTTCTAAATTTGAATTTGAGGTAACTTCCCCCGTGTGGCTAGACCCACTAAAATCTTCTCATACGTGATTTTTTTTCCCTTAAGACAAATATGGTCTCTTTAGAAGGCCTTACCAAAGTAGTTGATCCTTCTCAGCTAACTCCTGAGTTTGATGGCTGCCTGGAATACAACCACGAAGAATGGATTGAAATCAGAGTTGCTTTTGAAGACTACATTAGCAATGCCACCCACATGCTGTCTCGGCTGGAGGAACTTCAGGACATCCTAGCTAAGAAGGAGCTGCCTCAGGATTTAGAGGGGGCTCGGAATATGATCGAGGAACATTCTCAGCTGAAGAAGAAGGTGATTAAGGCCCCCATCGAGGACCTGGATTTGGAGGGACAGAAGCTGCTTCAGAGGATACAGAGCAGTGAAAGCTTTCCCAAAAAGAACTCAGGCTCAGGCAATGCGGACCTGCAGAACCTCTTGCCCAAGGTGTCCACCATGCTGGACCGGCTGCACTCGACACGGCAGCATCTGCACCAGATGTGGCATGTGAGGAAGCTGAAGCTGGACCAGTGCTTCCAGCTGAGGCTGTTTGAACAGGATGCTGAGAAGGTAAAGACGGGGGAGGCTAATGCCTCAGTGGAGTGATTGCGGGTTGTCTTTTTCCTTCCGGTAGATGTTTGACTGGATCACACACAACAAAGGCCTGTTTCTAAACAGCTACACAGAGATTGGGACCAGCCACCCTCATGCCATGGAGCTTCAGACGCAGCACAATCACTTTGCCATGAACTGTATGGTAAGACACTCGGAACAGCTGGACCCTGGCATTAAGGAGCCCTCTTTTCCTGCCCACTTTCCAGAACGTGTATGTAAATATAAACCGCATCATGTCGGTGGCCAATCGTCTGGTGGAGTCTGGCCACTATGCCTCGCAGCAGATCAGGCAGATCGCGAGTCAGCTGGAGCAGGAGTGGAAGGCGTTTGCGGCAGCCCTGGATGAGCGGAGCACCTTGCTGGACATGTCCTCCATTTTCCACCAGAAGGCCGAAAAGGTCAGTGCCTTGAACCCCCAGCCCACGAGGTGTGATAGAAATAATCTTTTTTTAACCTTCCAAGTATATGAGCAACGTGGATTCATGGTGTAAAGCTTGCGGTGAGGTAGACCTTCCCTCAGAGCTGCAGGACCTAGAAGATGCCATTCATCACCACCAGGGAATATATGAACATATCACTCTTGCTTATTCTGAGGTAAGTGGCCAGTTTTACTTACATTGCAAAGCCGTGAAGAATCACTCATTTCTTTTGTGGGCAGGTCAGCCAAGATGGGAAGTCGCTCCTTGACAAGCTCCAGCGGCCCTTGACTCCCGGCAGCTCCGATTCCCTGACAGCCTCTGCCAACTACTCCAAGGCCGTGCACCATGTCCTGGATGTCATCCACGAGGTGCTGCACCACCAGCGGCAGCTGGAGAACATCTGGCAACACCGCAAGGTCCGGCTGCATCAGAGGCTGCAGCTGTGTGTTTTCCAGCAGGACGTTCAGCAGGTCAGTTTCGCCTCATGCCCTTCTGCATGGGATTTATGGCATATGTACCTGTATTTCATTGTAGGTGCTAGACTGGATCGAGAACCACGGAGAAGCATTTCTGAGCAAACATACAGGTGTGGGGAAATCTCTTCATCGGGCCAGAGCATTGCAGAAACGTCATGAAGATTTTGAAGAAGTGGCACAGGTAAAACAATGGCTTCTATTATTTTATCCCATCTTCTGTTTCTCTGGGATGTTCTCTTGTGCAGAACACATACACCAATGCGGATAAATTACTGGAAGCAGCAGAACAGCTGGCTCAGACTGGGGAATGTGACCCCGAAGAGATTTATCAGGCTGCCCATCAGCTGGAAGACCGGATTCAAGATTTCGTTCGGCGTGTTGAGCAGCGAAAGATCCTACTGGACATGTCAGTGTCCTTTCACACCCATGTGAAAGAGGTAAGGTGCCAGGAGACCAAAATATGATCTGTGGCCGGCCTCACCCCCCTCTCCCCTTCCCCAGCTGTGGACGTGGCTGGAGGAGCTGCAGAAGGAGCTGCTGGACGACGTGTATGCCGAGTCGGTGGAGGCCGTGCAGGACCTCATCAAGCGCTTTGGCCAGCAGCAGCAGACCACCCTGCAGGTGACTGTCAACGTGATCAAGGAAGGGGAGGACCTCATCCAGCAGCTCAGGTGGGCCTCACCCCTCTCCTGGTCCGAACAGATCCAATTCCTGTTCCTCTGTGTGCTCTCGCAGGGACTCTGCCATCTCCAGTAACAAGACCCCCCACAACAGCTCCATCAACCACATTGAGACGGTGCTGCAGCAGCTGGACGAGGCGCAGTCGCAGATGGAGGAGCTCTTCCAGGAGCGCAAGATCAAGCTGGAGCTCTTCCTGCAGCTGCGCATCTTCGAGAGGGACGCCATCGACGTGAGTGTCCCGCGGCTGGCGCCTGCCTGCCTTTTTTGTCTTGATCTTAAATACCTTCTTTCAGATTATCTCAGACCTCGAGTCTTGGAATGATGAGCTTTCTCAGCAAATGAATGACTTCGACACAGAAGATCTCACGATTGCAGAGCAGCGCCTCCAGCACCATGCAGACAAAGCCTTGACCATGAACAACTTGACTTTTGACGTCATCCACCAAGGGCAAGATCTTCTGCAGTATGTCAATGAGGTCCAGGCCTCTGGTAAGAGGGCTCACTCCATCTGTGTCCGTTGTTGAATTCTAGGGTCTCCCTTTAATGTCCACAGGTGTGGAGCTGCTGTGTGATAGAGATGTAGACATGGCAACTCGGGTCCAGGACCTGCTGGAGTTTCTTCATGAAAAACAGCAGGAATTGGATTTAGCCGCAGAGCAGCATCGGAAACACCTGGAGCAGTGCGTGCAGCTGCGCCACCTGCAGGCAGAAGTGAAACAGGTGAGCAAACGACTGGATGCTTGGGGAGGCTGACTGCTTGGAGTTATCCTGTGTAATGTTTCAGGTGCTGGGTTGGATCCGCAACGGAGAGTCCATGTTAAATGCCGGACTTATCACAGCCAGCTCGTTACAAGAGGCAGAGCAGCTCCAGCGAGAGCACGAGCAGTTCCAGCATGCCATTGAGGTAAGGGCGCTGGGCCTGCCTGTGTGTTGGCTAATAAGCCTTCCCTTTTGTTCTCTGTCTCTAGAAAACACATCAGAGCGCGCTGCAGGTGCAGCAGAAGGCAGAAGCCATGCTACAGGCCAACCACTACGACATGGACATGATCCGGGACTGCGCCGAGAAGGTGGCGTCTCACTGGCAACAGCTCATGCTCAAGATGGAAGATCGCCTCAAGCTCGTCAACGCCTCTGTCGCTTTCTACAAAACCTCAGAGCAGGTCAGGGGAGAGGTTCCCTTCCTTGAACTCCAAAGTCTGAGCCTCAAACTTTTCCTGCTCACAGGTCTGCAGCGTCCTCGAGAGCCTGGAACAGGAGTACAAGAGAGAAGAAGACTGGTGTGGCGGGGCGGATAAGCTGGGCCCAAACTCTGAGACGGACCACGTGACGCCCATGATCAGCAAGCACCTGGAGCAGAAGGAGGCATTCCTGAAGGTAGGGGCAGCGCTGCGGGACAGTGCACCCATTTAGCAACACATTGCTCTCCATTGTTTTTTAGGCTTGCACCCTTGCTCGGAGGAATGCAGACGTCTTCCTGAAATACCTGCACAGGAACAGCGTGAACATGCCAGGAATGGTGACGCACATCAAAGCTCCTGAACAGCAAGTGAAAAGTGAGTAGAGCTGGGAGTCTCCAGGGGTGGCCACCAACATACATCATTTTCTTTTTTCTCTCAGATATCTTGAATGAACTCTTCCAACGGGAGAACAGGGTATTGCATTACTGGACCATGAGGAAGAGACGGCTGGACCAGTGTCAGCAGTACGTGGTCTTTGAGAGGAGTGCCAAGCAGGTCAGTGCACACCTGGTGCCCAGCCTCCCCCTCCTCTGACTCCATTCATTCCTTCCCCTTCCAGGCTTTGGAATGGATCCATGACAATGGCGAGTTCTACCTTTCCACACACACCTCCACGGGCTCCAGTATACAGCACACCCAGGAGCTCCTGAAAGAGCACGAGGAGTTCCAGATAACTGCAAAGGTGGGTTCAGAGTGTACTTTGTATAGTGGCCTGCCTCACAATACTTTCCTGTTGTTTTTTGCAGCAAACCAAAGAGAGAGTGAAGCTATTGATACAGCTGGCTGATGGCTTTTGTGAAAAAGGGCATGCCCATGCGGCAGAGATAAAAAAATGTGTTACTGCTGTGGATAAGAGGTACAGAGATTTCTCTCTGCGGATGGAGAAGTACAGGACCTCTTTGGAAAAAGCCCTGGGGATTTCTTCAGATTCCAACAAATCGGTAAATGGCCTTGTGCAAACTGAATAAATTATTAACTGAGTTCATTGGCTCTGTTATTCCACAGAGTAAAAGTCTCCAGCTAGATATCATTCCAGCCAGTATCCCTGGCTCAGAGGTGAAACTTCGAGATGCTGCTCATGAACTTAATGAAGAGAAGCGGAAATCTGCCCGCAGGAAAGAGTAAGCCAGTCTTTCAGAATCTACCAGGATTCACTGTACTCCTCACTGTCTTCCTCTCTTTAAGGTTCATAATGGCTGAGCTCATTCAAACTGAAAAGGCTTATGTAAGAGACCTCCGGGAATGTATGGATGTAAGTAAGTTTTTTTTTTTTTTTTTTGCTTGTTTTGTCTAATCCCTGTTTCCCTCTCGGCTAGACGTACCTGTGGGAAATGACCAGTGGCGTGGAAGAGATTCCACCTGGCATTGTAAACAAAGAACTCATCATCTTCGGAAACATGCAAGAAATCTACGAATTTCATAATAAGTGAGTGGCTTTTTCTTTGGGAGCAGTTACGCTTGTAATATGATACCATTTTTATTCTTTGCAGCATATTCCTAAAGGAGCTGGAAAAATATGAACAGTTGCCAGAGGATGTTGGACATTGTTTTGTTACTTGGGTAATGAAACCTCAACCATTTGTTCTCTCCCATTAAATGAGATCTTTTTTTTTTTGGCTTACAGGCAGACAAGTTTCAGATGTATGTCACATATTGCAAAAATAAGCCTGATTCTACTCAGCTGATATTGGAACATGCAGGGTCCTATTTTGACGTAAGTAATAGATTCCTAAAGAGACCATAATTTAACTCTTGTTTCTTGTTTGGTTTTAATACAGGAGATACAGCAGCGACATGGATTAGCCAATTCCATTTCTTCCTACCTTATTAAACCAGTTCAGCGAATAACGAAGTATCAGCTCCTTTTAAAAGTATGTATAATGCGTCTTCAGCCTGTGAAATTCTTTACCTAGTTTCTGTTGTTTATCTTTGCAGGAGCTGCTGACGTGCTGTGAGGAAGGAAAGGGAGAGATTAAAGATGGCCTGGAGGTGATGCTCAGCGTGCCGAAGCGAGCCAATGATGCCATGCACCTCAGCATGCTGGAAGGTAAAGGACCCTCCATACCCCAGTGTGCATCTAATTGATTTGCCTCCCTTTTTTCATGTTGTAGGGTTTGATGAAAACATTGAGTCTCAGGGAGAACTCATCCTACAGGAATCCTTCCAAGTGTGGGACCCAAAAACCTTAATTCGAAAGGGTCGAGAACGGCATCTCTTCCTTTTTGAAATGTCCTTAGTATTTAGTAAAGAAGTGAAAGATTCCAGTGGGAGAAGCAAGTACCTTTATAAAAGCAAATTGTTTGTAAGTATAGGCGTTCAGAATTGTAAGTCTAATCACCTAATTATATAATTGTCTTTTTATCCAGACCTCAGAGTTGGGTGTCACAGAACATGTTGAAGGAGACCCTTGCAAATTTGCACTGTGGGTGGGGAGAACACCAACTTCAGATAATAAAATTGTCCTTAAGGTACGTTCATTTGAAGCTGGGAATGTGCTGTTCGTATCCTAAGCAACGCTAACACCTTGTTAAGGCTTCCAGCATAGAGAACAAGCAGGACTGGATAAAGCATATCCGCGAAGTCATCCAGGAGCGGACGATCCACCTGAAGGGAGCCCTGAAGGAGCCCATTCACATCCCTAAGACCGCTCCCGCCACAAGACAGAAGGGAAGGAGGTGCGTGTCTGGGCGCCACTGGAGGTTTGTGGATCAGGAACTAAAAGTTTCTTTGCACCGCCAGGGATGGAGAGGATCTGGACAGCCAAGGAGACGGCAGCAGCCAGCCTGATACGATTTCCATCGCCTCACGGACGTCTCAGAACACGCTGGACAGCGATAAGGTGAGTCACTGCCGGCACTTTGTGTGCGGAGGTGACCTGTCCTCTCTTCCTCTGTTCCCCCCAGCTCTCTGGTGGCTGTGAGCTGACAGTGGTGATCCATGACTTCACCGCTTGCAACAGCAACGAGCTGACCATCCGACGGGGCCAGACCGTGGAAGTTCTGGAGCGGCCGCATGACAAGCCTGACTGGTGTCTGGTGCGGACAACTGACCGCTCCCCAGCGGCAGAAGGCCTGGTCCCCTGTGGTTCACTGTGCATCGCCCACTCCAGAAGTAGCATGGAAATGGAGGGCATCTTCAACCACAAAGGTAGGAATCAGTGGGGCATGGGTGGCAGACCCTCAGTGATACTCCCTCTCTTTCTCCCTGGCAGACTCGCTCTCCGTCTCCAGCAATGACGCCAGTCCACCCGCATCCGTGGCTTCCCTCCAGCCCCACATGATCGGGGCCCAGAGCTCGCCGGGCCCCAAGCGGCCGGGCAACACCCTGCGCAAGTGGCTCACCAGCCCCGTGCGGCGGCTCAGCAGCGGCAAGGCCGACGGGCACGTGAAGAAGCTGGCGCACAAGCACAAGAAGAGCCGCGAGGTCCGCAAGAGCGCCGACGCCGGCTCGCAGAAGGACTCCGACGACAGTGCGGCCACCCCGCAGGACGAGACGGTCGAGGAGGTGAGGCTCTGCCCGCTGGTTGGGGCCGGCGTAATATAATGAGCAAATCTTGACTGGATTTCAGAGAGGCCGGAACGAGGGCCTGAGCAGCGGTACTCTCTCCAAATCCTCCTCCTCGGGGATGCAGAGCTGTGGAGAAGAGGAAGGCGAGGAGGGGGCCGACGCCGTGCCCCTGCCGCCACCCATGGCCATCCAGCAGCACAGCCTCCTCCAGCCAGACTCACAGGATGACAAGGTAAAGGGGGATGAGGGCTGGGGAATCCATGCCCACCCCCTCCTTTTCTTAATTTCTTCTGTAGGCCTCTTCTCGGTTATTAGTCCGCCCCACCAGCTCCGAAACACCGAGTGCAGCCGAGCTCGTCAGTGCAATTGAGGAACTCGTGAAAAGCAAGATGGTGAGGCCTCCCAGAGAAAGTCTGACTTTTGGTAAGTGTTGTTGATTATGTCAATTTCTTCCAGGCACTGGAGGATCGCCCCAGCTCACTCCTTGTTGACCAGGGAGATAGTAGCAGCCCTTCCTTCAACCCTTCGGATAATTCCCTTCTCTCTTCCTCCTCGCCCATTGATGAGATGGAAGAAAGGAAATCCAGCTCTTTAAAGAGAAGACAGTAAGACAGAAATGTTTTCATTCTTATTGTTCTTTGCATGATAAACAATATTTTTTCTCTCCAGCTACGTTTTGCAAGAACTAGTGGAGACAGAGCGTGACTATGTGCGGGACCTTGGCTATGTGGTTGAGGTGTGTATTGCCAGAAATTTAGTATCTTCGTAGAAATACACTTATCATAACTGTTTAATTGTAGGGCTACATGGCACTTATGAAAGAAGATGGTGTTCCTGATGACATGAAAGGAAAAGACAAAATTGTGTTCGGCAACATCCATCAGATTTACGACTGGCACAGAGAGTACGTAAACATGCATTGTGCCCGATGGTGTGAATAGTTCTAATATTTTCTCCTTTCTTTCCAGCTTTTTTTTAGGAGAGTTAGAGAAGTGCCTTGAAGATCCAGAAAAACTAGGATCCCTTTTTGTTAAACACGTAAGCACAATAGCATTGCTTATATCCTGTTCATAACCCAACTGTTTGCCTTTTTTATTCCTAGGAGAGAAGGTTGCACATGTACATAGCTTATTGTCAAAATAAACCAAAGTCTGAGCACATTGTCTCAGAATACATTGATACCTTTTTTGAGGTAAGACCTAAGATACAAACAGAAAGTATTTCCATACGATCTTTTCTCTCTCTTAAAACTGTAGGACTTAAAGCAGCGTCTTGGCCACAGGTTACAGCTCACAGATCTGTTGATCAAACCAGTGCAGAGAATCATGAAGTATCAGCTGTTACTGAAGGTGAGGAGGTGGCGGGACAAACTCTGGTGTCACCATTATCATGTCCTCTCCATTTCCCTTGCAGGACTTCCTCAAGTATTCCAAAAAGGCCAGCCTGGATACATCAGAATTAGAGGTACATGCATCAGCGGCTGTGGGCACCCAAATGAGCTTTCACTCTTCTCTCTCCCCTCCCACAGAGAGCTGTGGAAGTCATGTGCATAGTACCCAGGCGGTGCAACGACATGATGAACGTGGGGCGGCTGCAAGGATTCGACGTAATGCGGCTCTTGTTTTTTAAGAGAGCTCCCCTTCCTTTTCCCCCTTTATTTCTTGTTTTAGGGGAAAATCGTTGCCCAGGGTAAACTGCTCTTGCAGGACACATTCTTGGTCACAGACCAAGATGCAGGACTTCTGCCTCGCTGCAGAGAGAGGCGCATCTTCCTCTTTGAGCAGATCGTCATATTCAGCGAACCACTTGATAAAAAGAAGGGCTTCTCCATGCCGGGATTCCTGTTTAAGAACAGTATCAAGGTAACGTGTGTCTCTGTGTGATTTCTCTGTGCGCTATTATGAATAATGTTTTTTTTTTTTTAAGGTGAGTTGCCTTTGCCTGGAGGAAAATGTGGAAAATGATCCCTGTAAATTTGCTCTGACATCGAGGACGGGTGACGTGGTAGAGACCTTCATTTTGCATTCATCTAGTCCAAGTGTCCGGCAAACTTGGATCCATGAAATCAACCAAATTTTAGAAAACCAGCGCAATTTTTTAAATGGTAATGTGTGTTCTGTTACTAGATGTGTGCTTGACCCAGTCTCTCCCGCTGTCTTGTCTTACAGCCTTGACATCGCCAATCGAGTACCAGAGGAACCACAGCGGGGGCGGCGGCGGCGGCGGCAGCGGGGGCAGCGGCGGGGGTGGGGGCAGCGGCGGCGGCGGGGCCCCCAGTGGCGGCAGCGGCCACAGTGGCGGCCCCAGCAGCTGCGGCGGCGCCCCCAGCACGAGCAGGAGCCGGCCCTCCCGGATCCCCCAGCCTGTCCGACACCACCCCCCCGTGCTGGTCTCCTCTGCAGCCTCGAGCCAGGCAGAGGCAGACAAGATGTCAGGTACGTCCACCCCCGGGCCCTCCCTGCCTCCCCCTGGCGCGGCCCCCGAGGCCGGCCCCAGCGCGCCCAGCAGGCGGCCCCCCGGCGCGGACGCCGAGGGGTCCGAGCGAGAAGCGGAGCCGATCCCCAAGATGAAGGTGCTGGAGAGCCCCAGGAAAGGCGCCGCGAACGCCTCGGGGTCGAGCCCAGACGCCCCCGCCAAGGACGCGCGCGCTAGCCTGGGCACCCTGCCGCTTGGGAAGCCCCGGGCCGGGGCCGCTTCGCCGCTGAACTCGCCGCTCTCCAGCGCGGTCCCTTCTCTCGGCAAGGAGCCCTTCCCCCCCAGCAGCCCCCTGCAGAAGGGGGGCTCCTTCTGGAGCTCCATCCCCGCCTCCCCCGCCAGCCGACCCGGCTCCTTCACCTTCCCGGGGGACAGCGACTCCCTCCAGCGGCAGACACCCCGCCACGCGGCCCCTGGCAAGGATACTGACCGCATGAGCACGTGCTCCTCGGCCAGCGAGCAGTCCGTGCAGTCCACCCAGAGCAACGGGGTAAGCGCGTCGGGGGGCCCGCGCCCTCCCGCGCCTTTCTCTGTCTTCATCTGTCCCTCTGCAGAGTGAAAGCAGCAGCAGTAGCAACATCTCCACCATGTTGGTGACACACGATTACACGGCAGTGAAGGAGGATGAGATCAACGTCTACCAAGGAGAGGTCGTTCAAATTCTGGCCAGCAACCAGCAGAACATGTTTCTGGTGTTCCGAGCCGCCACTGACCAGTGCCCCGCAGCTGAGGGCTGGATTCCAGGCTTTGTCCTGGGCCACACCAGTGCAGTCATCGTGGAGAACCCGGACGGGACTCTCAAGTGAGTGCTTGACAGTAACGGCGTCCTGGCAGCATAATACCCACAGTGTGTTCATTTCCCCTAGGAAGTCAACATCTTGGCACACAGCACTCCGTTTAAGGAAAAAATCTGAGAAAAAAGATAAAGACGGCAAAAGGGAAGGCAAGTTAGAGAACGGTTATCGGAAGTCACGGGAAGGACTCAGCAACAAGGTATCTGTGAAGGTGTGTTCGGGGGTCTTCAGGAGTCCGTGTCACAGTTAATGCTTGTTTGCTGTTTCCATTTCAGCTTCTCAATCCCAACTACATTTATGACGGTGAGTTCTGTTCTTTTTCTTCTAGTCCTAGAGATGGGCCTTTACCGACTCCTTTCCCATGCAGTTCCCCCAGAATTCGTCATTCCATTGAGTGAGGTCACGTGTGAGACAGGGGAGACCGTTGTTCTTAGATGTCGAGTCTGTGGCCGCCCCAAAGCCTCAATTACCTGGAAGGGCCCTGAACACAACACCTTGAACAACGATGGTCACTACAGCATCTCCTACAGGTGAGGGAGGCCCACTCCTGGTGGGTTTCGCTTGATGCGCAGTGTGTTCCCATCTGTGCCGCAGTGACCTGGGAGAGGCCACGCTGAAGATTGTGGGCGTGACCACGGAAGATGACGGCATCTACACGTGCATCGCTGTCAATGACATGGGTTCAGCCTCATCGTCGGCCAGCCTGAGGGTCCTAGGTAAGCACCGTGCAACGAGGATTCTACGTGACACAAGCTCAGGCAGGTGCTGTTCTTCTTGCAGGTCCAGGGATGGATGGGATCATGGTGACCTGGAAAGACAACTTTGACTCCTTCTACAGTGAAGTGGCTGAGCTTGGCAGGTATGATGCACAACCCAGAACGCCTTCCGAAATCTGCAAATGGTCCCCCTGACATATTTTACAGGGGCAGATTCTCTGTCGTTAAGAAATGTGATCAGAAAGGAACCAAGCGAGCAGTGGCCACTAAGTTTGTGAACAAGAAGTTGATGAAGCGCGACCAGGTCACCCATGAGCTTGGCATCCTGCAGAGCCTCCAGCACCCCCTGCTTGTCGGCCTCCTCGACACCTTTGAGACCCCCACCAGCTACATCCTGGTCTTAGAAATGTGCGTACACACCTGGCCTTCCCTCTGCCCAGATCATAACAGTCACCCGCTCCTGCCTCTTTAGGGCTGACCAGGGTCGCCTCCTGGACTGCGTGGTGCGATGGGGAAGCCTCACTGAAGGGAAGATCAGGGCGCACCTGGGGGAGGTTCTGGAAGCTGTCCGGTACCTGCACAACTGCAGGATAGCACACCTGGACCTAAAGGTTGGTGAGGCCCCGGGCAGGTGAAGGGGGGTTCTGAAAATGACAGTTGTATTCTGATTTCCAGCCTGAGAATATCCTGGTGGATGAGAGTTTAGCCAAGCCAACCATCAAACTGGCTGACTTTGGAGATGCTGTTCAGCTCAACACGACCTACTACATCCACCAGTTACTGGGGAACCCTGAATTCGCAGCCCCTGAAATCATCCTCGGGAACCCTGTCTCCCTGACCTCGGATACGTGGAGTGTTGGAGTGCTCACATACGTACTTCTTAGTGGCGTGTCCCCCTTCCTGGATGACAGTGTGGAAGAGACCTGCCTGAACATTTGCCGCTTAGACTTTAGCTTCCCAGATGACTACTTTAAAGGAGTGAGCCAGAAGGCCAAGGAGTTCGTGTGCTTCCTCCTGCAGGAGGACCCCGCCAAGCGTCCCTCGGCTGCGCTGGCCCTCCAGGAGCAGTGGCTGCAGGCCGGCAACGGCAGAAGCACGGGCGTCCTCGACACGTCCAGACTGACTTCCTTCATTGAGCGGCGCAAACACCAGAATGATGTTCGACCTATCCGTAGCATTAAAAACTTTCTGCAGAGCAGGCTTCTGCCTAGAGTTTGACCTATCCAGAAGTTCTTTCTCATTCTCTTTCACCTGCCAATCAGCTGTTAATCTGAATTTTCAAGAGAAAACAAGCAAACATAACTGATCAGCTGCCGGTATGTTCATCGTGTGAAATTGCATTCCAAGTGAGCTGTGCTCAGCAGTGCTTGGACACAGAGCTGCAAGCTGCGCTGGGGTGGAGGACCGTCACTTACACTCTGCCCAAGGCAGAGGTCGCATTGCTGTATCACAGTATTTTATTCAGGTTTCTGCAAAAAAATAAAAAGATAACTTTTTTAAACAAACATGAATAGAATTTTGCAAATTTAACGTTTTCAAGATTTATTCAAGGAAACAAAATGCCTATGTTCAACCACTGGTGTTAATGAACAAAGATACTGTGCGTCTCTGGGGAAGACGCACCTAGGTGGCGGCCACTCCCATGGCCTTGTCTAGGACTCAGAGACCACTCGGCTCTGAGCTTCCAGGCGCCTCGTCTGTGTGCATCTCACGCCCGACGTGGCTTCTGAAACGTGCATTCAACCTCAAACTTTTGCATAAAATAGAATGAATCGTTTTGCTCTGATGAAATGTAGGCCTTACTTGTATATAAGACTGTTCCTGCCTTCGGTCTGTCATTTTCCCACCTGCCTCCCCTACCCACCCCCCACCCACCACCTGGGGCTTCCTCTGGGGGTCCGAGGGTCTTCCCATCACATGAAGACATCAGGTTGGGTCCTGCCCCACTGCCCCTCCCCCTGTTCCTGCCCCAAGCCGTCAATCAGATTGTGGAGCAGTACACAGTCAGATGAAAATACTGTAAATGCACTCATTGGGGGTTTTTTGGTTTTACTTCATATCATGTGCAATGTTGTGGCTTTAACATTTTATGCAACTATTTATGAAGACCTCTGTTGTACCTGTAATAAATATATAGAAAAAGCACATACTTCGTATGGTGAGCTTTATGGTTTTGTGTGTGTGTTGGGGTTGGCGGGTGGGTGGGTAGGGTCGTAGCCCTGTGCCATCGGTTCAAAGAGACTTTTCGTGAAATTTGTTGGTTTTGAGGACTGTAAAAGTGATTTCATACTCTGAATATAAAACTGGATAATAGGGTAATGTTTTAAAATTTATTATGCTATTATTCAGAATGCCAAAGTATTATTTTTTTTCCCAAAATCAGTCTGGACATTTACTACTTTTTAGACTTTTTGACGTTGAACTTTCTGTATAAAAATTGGCTGGGTTTTGAGCTTTTGGTAAGAAATAAAAGCCGATTAAGCACTGGCCGCCCCGCGGCTGGTACCCAATGCCCGAGTCACTGTGGCAGCATTCGCACTGGTGTGGGGAGTCCTTTCAACTCAAGGAGGCTGGGTTTCTGGGCACCCTCGAAGTTTTCTGGATGTCTTTTTATCTTTCTCGTGTGAACTGCACTACAAAAGAGACCAGCCCGCTTCCCAAGCCAGCCAGACACCTGGGTCTTGAGCCATAAACTGGCGTAGTTAAGCTTTGCAGCTTCCAGTGTATTTTATTTATTCTTTTGTTGGGTTTTTGTTTGTTTCTTCTTGTAAAATTGTACAGAAACTTTTTAAAAGAAATTGGATTCGAAACTGGATGTGTATTCGTAACCTCATAATTTTTATTTGTGTATTGTTTCTTTTATTATTTCAGTTAAATTTTTACATTATTTTGCATGTATATTTCTTTGTACAGAGACCTTACATGTTTACACAGTATGATGTGATGTAAATATTTTATTTTGCCATCAGTTATTTTAAAAAATTAAACATATTTGCCTGATTTTTGTGTTAGGCTTTTTATTTAAATTGGTC